TGATGTCACCAAGAACCAGAAGACCAATTAGAATTTTCGTGGGCTTCCTGCCCCATGGTTCCCTCTGTTCCCAAAGGGTTTCTGCAGTTTCACGGAGCTTTTCACATTCCACTCGGTTTTTTTTTTTTTGAGACTCGCTCTGTCGCCCAGGCTGGAATGCAGTGGCGCGATCTCGGCTCACTGCAAGCTCCGCCTCCCGGGTTCACGCCATTCTGCTTCAGCCTCCCAAGTAGCTGGGATTATAGGCGCCCGCCACCACGCCCGGCTAATGGCTAATTTTTTGTATTTTTTTTTTTTAGTAGAGATGGGGGGGGGTTTCACCGTGTTAGCCTGGATGGTCTCGACCTCCTGACCTTGTGATCCGCCCGCCTCGGCCTCCCAAAGTGCTGGGATTATAGGCGTGAACCACCGCGCCCGGCCCGGTTTCGTTTTGTTTTTTTTTTTTTTTTTTTTTTCCAAAAATGGGCGGAGGAGAGTAGTCTGAATTGGGTTATGAGGTCCCCTGCGGGGTACCTCACCTCAGCCATTGAACTCACTTCGCTGGCCGTGAGTCTGTTCCAAGCTCCGGCAAAGGAGGCATCCGCCGGGCCCCTCCCCGAAGGGCGGGGTCCACGGCATCTCCTGCCCAGTCTGACCTCGCGCGGAGCCCCGTTCTCTGGGAACTCACCTCCCCGAAGCTCAGGGAGAGCCCTGTTAGGGCCGCCTCTGGCCCTAGTCTCAGACCTTCCCAAGGGACATGGGAGTGGAGTGACAGGACGCACTCAGCTCGTGGCCCCACTGATGAGCTTCCCTCCGCCCTATGGGAAAAAGTGGTCTCATACAGAACTTATAAGATTCCCAAATCCAAAGACATTTCACGTTTATGGTGATTTCCCAGAACACATAGCGACATGCAAATATTGCAGGGCGCCACTCCCCTGTCCCTCACAGCCATCTTCCTGCCAGGGCGCACGCGCGCTGGGTGTTCCCGCCTAGTGACACTGGGCCCGCGATTCCTTGGAGCGGGTTGATGACGTCAGCGTTCGAATTCCATGGCGGCGCGGCGGCGACGGAGCACCGGCGGCGGCAGGGCGAGAGGTTCGGAGCTCAATATCGCGGGACGGCATGCGACTCATTCTTTGCTAATTTCCAAATTCTGTAGCATTAAATGAAAGCAAAAGAGTTAATAATGGCAACACGGCTCCAGAAGACTCTTCCCCTGCCAAGAAAACTCGTAGATGCCAGAGACAGGAGTCGAAAAAGATGCCTGTGGCTGGAGGAAAAGCTAATAAGGACAGGACAGAAGACAAGCAAGATGGTATGCCAGGAAGGTCATGGGCCAGCAAAAGGGTCTCTGGTAGGAGTGGATCTGGGGATGATATCTTGTTACCATAAAGTAGTACCTATCTGTCTTTCCTCAGAATCTGTGAAGGCCTTGCTGTTAAAGGGCAAAGCTCCTGTGGACCCAGAGTGTACAGCCAAGGTGGGGAAGGTAAGAGACTCTGGAACCGATCTTCAGTCCATAATGTTGATTTTTTCTCTCTCTCCCTTTCTAGGCTCATGTGTATTGTGAAGGAAATGATGTCTATGATGTCATGCTAAATCAGGTAAGAGGCAAGAAGAGGTGGCACCATTATATCTTTTTTTTGTTTTTGTTTTCACTCAACATAGACCAATCTCCAGTTCAACAACAACAAGTACTATCTGATTCAGCTATTAGAAGATGATGCCCAGAGGAACTTCAGTGTTTGGATGAGATGGGGCCGAGGTAATGATTTTTATTGAGATTTTATGAGTTGGGAACTATCTTATGTGTGGCATTTCCTTTGCAGTTGGGAAAATGGGACAGCACAGCCTGGTGGCTTGTTCAGGCAATCTCAACAAGGCCAAGGAAATCTTTCAGAAGAAGTGAGTGCTGAAAAGTGACTACAAAAAAATATTGTAAAGTTTTCTTACACCTTGGACTCTACAGATTCCTTGACAAAACGAAAAACAATTGGGAAGATCGAGAAAAGTTTGAGAAGGTGCCTGGAAAATATGATATGCTACAGATGGACTATGCCACCAATACTCAGGTAACTCTCACTATACTTTTCGAAAGAAACACTTGTCTTGTGTTTTGTTTGTTTTTTGCTATAGGATGAAGAGGAAACAAAGAAAGAGGAATCTCTTAAATCTCCCTTGAAGCCAGAGTCACAGCTAGATCTTCGGGTACAGGAGTTAATAAAGTTGATCTGTAATGTTCAGGCCATGGAAGAAATGATGATGGAAATGAAGTATAATACCAAGAAAGCCCCACTTGGTAGGACTTCACATTTTCTTCTGCATTCTCTCGTTTGGAGTCTGATCTCTGGGTGGGCCTGCAGGGAAGCTGACAGTGGCACAAATCAAGGCAGGTTACCAGTCTCTTAAGAAGATTGAGGATTGTATTCGGGCTGGCCAGCATGGACGAGCTCTCATGGAAGCATGCAATGAATTCTACACCAGGATTCCGCATGACTTTGGGTAAGGCCTGTGCTGTTACTTCACTTTGTTCTAAGCTCATTATGGGTTATATCTCTGTTCTTAGACTCCGTACTCCTCCACTAATCCGGACACAGAAGGAACTGTCAGAAAAAATACAATTACTAGAGGTGAGATATGTATGATTTGAGAAGTATTATATTCCCACATTGATTCTATATCTCATCTTCTCAGGCTTTGGGAGACATTGAAATTGCTATTAAGCTGGTGAAAACAGAGCTACAAAGCCCAGAACACCCATTGGACCAACACTATAGAAACCTACATTGTGCCTTGCGCCCCCTTGACCATGAAAGTTATGAGTTCAAAGTAAGAAAAATGATCATTTATTTTCATATTCTCTACATCAGCCTTTTTGTCTTATTTTTCACAGGTGATTTCCCAGTACCTACAATCTACCCATGCTCCCACACACAGCGACTATACCATGACCTTGCTGGATTTGTTTGAAGTGGAGAAGGATGGTGAGAAAGAAGCCTTCAGAGAGGACCTTCATAACAGGTCTGAGTCTAGCTTTGCGTTTGGAAAGACACAACAGAGTACAATAATATTGGCTTTTCCTTAGGATGCTTCTATGGCATGGTTCCAGGATGAGTAACTGGGTGGGAATCTTGAGCCATGGGCTTCGAATTGCCCCACCTGAAGCTCCCATCACAGGTTACATGGTGAGTGAAATTGAACTCTGGGAGGAGCACAGAGCTGACCTTGGTATTCATGTATATATTTCAGTTTGGGAAAGGAATCTACTTTGCTGACATGTCTTCCAAGAGTGCCAATTACTGCTTTGCCTCTCGCCTAAAGAATACAGGACTGCTGCTCTTATCAGAGGTGAGACAGGAGTATGTCTGTGATCTCTAGTTATATGGGAATTCAAAGGTTTTTTGCTTTGCAGGTAGCTCTAGGTCAGTGTAATGAACTACTAGAGGCCAATCCTAAGGCCGAAGGATTGCTTCAAGGTAAACATAGCACCAAGGGGCTGGGCAAGATGGCTCCCAGTTCTGCCCACTTCGTCACCCTGTAAGTACTCAGAACCAGGAGGACTAGAAGACTGATGTTGACACACTTTTTTTCCATTTGGCAGGAATGGGAGTACAGTGCCATTAGGACCAGCAAGTGACACAGGAATTCTGAATCCAGATGGTTATACCCTCAACTACAATGAATATATTGTATATAACCCCAACCAGGTCCGTATGCGGTACCTTTTAAAGGTTCAGTTTAATTTCCTTCAGCTGTGGTGAATGTTGATATTAAATAAACCAGAGATCTGATCTTCAAGCAAGAAAATAAGCAGTGTTGTACTTGTGAATTTTGTGATATTTTATGTAATAAAAACTGTACAGGTCTACCACTGGCTTCTTCGGGCTTTATTTCTCCAAG